GAGCGAGACTTCTTCTAGAAAAAAAAAAAAAAAAAAAGAAAGAAAGAAAAAAAAAAGAAATCTCGTCGTGAGTTAATAGCTCTGCGCGGAGGGAGGGGATGGAGAGGGGGTCCTTGATCGCCTCCCAACATTACTGAGCTACATCACCTGAGCAGTTTCTACCCCGATTTCTGTAACGAGCAGTTTTTCTCGTTCTGTGCCGGCGCGCGCGCGCACACACACACACACACACACACACACACGGCTCAGATTCGGCCGCACCCGGCAACCGCTAGGGTGCATGGAGACACATTAGGTTACATAACCCTTCACCGTGTTCGAAACCCTTTCTTGATCGTGTGGGTGGCTCTGAAAAGAGCCTTTGGGTTCAGGACGCCGAGGAACGCCTCACTTGGAGCTGGTGTACTTGGTGACAGCCTTGGTGCCCTCGGACACGGCGTGCTTGGCCAGCTCGCCGGGCAGCAGCAGGCGAACGGCCGTCTGCACTTCGCGGGACGTGATGGTGGAGCGCTTGTTGTAGTGTGCCAGGCGGGAGGCCTCGCTGGCGATGCGCTCGAAGATGTCATTGACGAAGGAGTTCATGATGCCCATGGCCTTGGACGAGATGCCGGTGTCGGGGTGCACCTGCTTCAGCACCTTGTACACGTAGATAGAATAGCTCTCCTTGCGGCCGCGCTTGCGCTTCTTGCCGTCCTTCTTCTGTGCCTTGGTGACAGCCTTTTTAGAACCCTTCTTGGGCGCAGGAGCCGATTTGGACGGGTCTGGCATGATGGCTGAGTCTCTCCAAACAGAAACGCGCGGCGCTCGGAGTAACTCTATTTGTACGTTTTGTATTCAAATGAAGGCTCAGGATTTGCTCACTTCTGATTGGATCAAACGTTGTTCTACGTCATCGCTGGGAAAGGAATACGCAAATTAGGAGTGCCAGGTTCTTTTTCTGATTGGCTACCATAGCCATCCAATCGAACGCCGCGGTCTAGCCTACCTCTGTACCATACATAAGGGCTCGCTGGCCTTCACTGCCCTCTTGTTTTTAGTCTCGCTTTTCGGTTGCCGTTGTCTTTTTTCCTTGACTCGGAAATGTCCGGTCGTGGTAAGCAGGGTGGCAAGGCGCGCGCCAAGGCTAAGTCGCGCTCGTCGCGCGCGGGGCTGCAGTTCCCCGTGGGCCGCGTGCACCGGTTGCTCCGCAAGGGCAACTATTCGGAGCGCGTGGGCGCCGGCGCCCCGGTCTATCTGGCCGCGGTGCTCGAGTACTTGACTGCCGAGATCCTGGAGCTTGCCGGCAACGCGGCGCGCGACAACAAGAAGACGCGCATCATCCCGCGCCACCTGCAGCTGGCCATCCGCAACGACGAGGAGCTCAACAAGCTGCTGGGCCGCGTGACCATCGCGCAGGGTGGCGTCCTGCCCAACATCCAGGCCGTACTGCTGCCCAAGAAGACGGAGAGCCACCACAAGGCCAAGGGCAAGTGAGGCCGCCCGCCGCCCCCGGGGCCCCTTTGATGGACATAAAGGCTCTTTTCAGAGCCACCTACTATCTCGAGAAAAGAGCCGCACTGATCCTGC